AGGCTGGGGGTGGTCCAGGGCGGCTCCACGCCTCCACTTCCTGTGGGGCCAGCGCAGGCTGCGGTCCATCCAGGGTGGCAGAGAGGAAGCCAGCACGCCCACCGGGCAGGGTCGGGACAGGAATCCTCTCAGACACGAAAGCCCCAGGTTAAGAGGAGGGGCTGCCTGGAGGAGGGGGTGACAGAGGGTGGCTTTGCCTCCCCCACACTTTCAGCAAGAAATTTCTTTCTGCACAGGGACTTTTCCTGAAAAGGCAGGAACAGCAGATGGAGAGGGGTGGGGGATAAGAGGAGGACAGAGATGGAAGGAGGGGAGGGTCAGAGGAGAGGAGTGGGCAGTCAGGCCTGGGTTTGGATGGCACGGTTTGTCAAAATGGATATAGTGCCAGGAGGGAAAGGGACTAGCAGGGGATGACTGAGCATCCCTCCCTCCAGGCAGCCCGCAGTGGAGCAGGGATGCAGAGCTGCGGTCAGGCCACCGGTGTCCTCGTCCATCAATCGCTAACCAGGTAGGTGAGCCTTGGGCCAGGGCCCCCAGCCTCTCAGAAGCCGTGTGTGTCTCTCGGTCCGGAGGATGGGCTCACTGAGCGGCCGTATGTGTGGGGAGTGTGAGTACCCCCACCCTCTTCTACCTCAAGCTCCCAGCACAGGCCCCGAGGGAGAGCAGACCCTCAGGAAGGGTTAGTTTTCAAGAAGTGCATCTCCCTCAGGGCTAACTTCCCAAGACAGTGGCAGGTAAAGGTCTAGGCTCTCCACTTAGACGCCGTGGGTGCAAAGCAGGGTCACCGCCTTCTGGCTTTGACCTTGGGCAAGTTTCTTCAGTGTTTCCTCCATCTCCTTATCTGTGAGATGAGGCTGGTGAGAGTGGCTCACTCAAAAGGCCATAGTGAGGAATCAACAGGATATAGCATGACTGAGCAAGCCTCATGCCAGGCCCATTGTGTGTTTCCAAGTGATCGGAGCTAATAGCACTGTCTCTGTTAAATCCAGCAATTGTCTCTGTGAGGTAGGTGCCACAGAAAAGAGTCCCATTTTCCAGGTGGGAAAACTGAGGCTCAAGAGTTCCAGCAACTTGCTGGAGGTCACAAAGCTGGAGGCACATGGGTTGGGATGAGACTTCAGGCCCTGTCCTCCTGCCATTCTTCCATCCCACAGGGCAGGATGGGTGAGGAGCAGGACTCTTGCAGGCAGAGATGAGTTGGGGTCCTCAGGCTGCCCAAGATCAGGCAACAAGCAAGAAGGAACTGTCAAAAGGGAGAAGATTCTTCCTTAACACTGAACATGACTTACATACCAGCAGCCACCAGGCCAGCTGCCATTGGGAACGCTATGACCCTCACAGCCAGCCAATGAAGTGAATGGGGTTATTCCCAATTCCCAGGCGAGGAAACTGAGGGCCTCGGGGGATGTGAAGCTGGGAAGAGCAGTGGAGCCCTGGAGCTATGTCTGGACTTTCCTGCCTCCAAAGCTTCCTCCAACAAAGGAGGAAAGGGGAGCATCCTGGGCAAGCTCCACATTCCCAGAACAAAACAACCAAAGATGCAGCCCACAGGGATGGGTGAACCAGAGCATGGCATCCTGGACACAGGGCTGGACTGAGGATCAACCACAGGGATGAAGCCCGGCTCCAGCTTGTCCCCACTGTATTTGCCAGGAGAAATCCCTTCTCGACCTGGCCTCCATTCCCTGTCTGTAAACAGGATAGCATCACGCTGGGCGATGTCTGAGGTTCCTTCCAGCCCCAGTGTTTTATTTATCTAGTTTCTGGTGGTAAAAGCCCTGGGCAGGGACTGTAAGCTGTGCCTTCCTGTTTTGTAGGTGAGAATGTGTTCTCTAAACACCTTTAGCAAGATGACATAGGGACCGCGGCCTTCGGGCAGAACTGTGTGTGCTTGGAGGTGGCAAGTGGAGGCACAGATGTGTTTTCTTCTGGGTGAAGGAGTCTCCACACTCCCTCCATGATAGTGCCTGGGGCATGGGCCTCCCTGGCAGAATAGCTGGCCCCAGCTGGGGACTCTAGGTCTGCTTTAAAATGCTCTAGGGCTTCTGGATGTGCTCAAGGAATGGGCTTAAATTCAGAGCAGGGAAGAAAAACAAGCCCATGGACCAAACAAGTCCTGCACCATTAGATCAAGGAGACATTGCTGTGCTGGAAAACAGGAGTCATTTGTGAGATAAATGTACTGCTGGGAGACTTGACCTTGTTCCACCCGCAATACCGTGTGTGGTTATTCATGGGACTTCTTGGGTAAATCAGCTGAGCTCAGAGCTGCAAAGAGGCTTATAGGCCTTCCCATTGAGCATGAGAATGAATGAGTAAGTGGCTGTAGCCATAAGCTGTCACTGGTACCAACTGAGATATGGTGGATGCTGGGCCCCTGAGGAGTCACAGTCAGTGGGGAGACAAGGAATGAGGCTGTTGTGCACTGGGCCAGGTGCAAGAGAATCGCCACCTCTCACTCTACCAAGCCAGGAGTGGGATGAATGGGAAGAACACCAGAGGAGAGGGTGCCTCGTGCTGATTCCCAGGGCAGGTGGAGACAAGGAGAAACAGCCTGTGCCGAGCCCAACACACACAAGCTTGCCTGCCGAGCCCAATGCATGCCAGTGTGCATCCGGGAATTCTATCTGCTTTCTGGCCCTCTCCAGGGTTCCTCCGCATCCTATGCATGATACATTGACTTGCCTCCTGGCATCTGTCTCCTTTAATGACCATGCCCTTCTCTAGGAGAGAAAGACAGTCTTTCTCATCTGTTTCTCGGCACCCAGCACGCAGCCAGGTAGAGCGGATGACCAGTAAGGTGTGGCTGAATGGACTTGGTGACTACTCGTGTTACTCAGAGATTAAGGCACAAGCCCACTAAGAAACCTACGCAGGACAGCCTGACGTGGCTCCCCACCAGGGGCTCCCTATGAGACGCCGCACTGGATACAGGCTGGTGGACCCCCGCACGTGTGTTCTGTTCTCAAATGTCTCCTTCACCACGAATCACCTGCATCCTCCCACCAGCTCTTTCTCTGCCCCCTTCTGAGGCTCCTTCAGCAGTTGGCTGCTCCGAATATTAAAAATCCAGGCAGGAATTTGCCCACAAATCAGGTAAGCCCTTGTCTCCGCCAAAAGGTCTCTTCGCCTTCTAAGGATGTGTCAATTTCTTTATCAGATTTGGGATTTCCTGATAGCAGGAGCTGAGCTGGTCATCTCCGGATCCCCCAGACCTAGCATGGATACTGAATGGAATACTTTTAGAAGATGTGAGTAGCACCTGGTAACATTGTGAAGTTGATGACTTGTTTCCTTTTTTGTTTTCTTTTGCAGTCAACTTTGACCATTTTCAGATTCTGCGGGCCATTGGTAAAGGGAGTTTTGGAAAGGTAAGAATATAAATGTCTGGACCACTGGGCTTCCTGACTGTTCTCTCCTTTGGCTGTCGCTCAGGTATGCATCGTGCAGAAGCGAGACACTAAGAAAATGTATGCAATGAAGTACATGAACAAGCAGAAGTGCATCGAGAGGGATGAGGTTCGGAATGTTTTCCGGGAGCTGCAGATCATGCAAGGGCTGGAGCACCCCTTCCTGGTCAATCTGTGGTGAGTGTGGCTCCATCCAGGGCTCCTGTGGGCCCTAATCTTCTCTGTCCTTCTGTGCTCCTAGGTACTCCTTCCAGGATGAGGAGGACATGTTCATGGTGGTGGACCTGCTCCTGGGAGGCGACCTGCGCTACCATCTGCAGCAGAATGTGCATTTCACAGAGGGGACTGTGAAACTCTACATCTGTGAGCTGGCACTGGCCCTGGAGTATCTTCAGAGGTACCACATCATCCACAGGTAACTGGGCTGCTGGCGGGATGCCTGGGACACACATTGCCAGCTTCTTTGTTTTCTTTTACAGAGACATCAAGCCAGACAATATCCTGCTGGATGAACACGGTAAGCCTGCTACTAATCCTTTACAGGGACTCGCTAACTGGAGTTTCTGTTTCTGTATTTGCAGGACATGTTCACATTACAGACTTCAACATAGCGACGGTAGTGAAAGGAGCAGAAAGGGCTTCCTCCATGGCTGGCACCAAGCCCTACATGGGTGAGTGTTCCAGGCCCCTTCTTTTCATGTGACAATGATGTTCTCCTTGTCCTCTCGTTGGCAGCTCCAGAAGTATTCCAGGTGTACATGGACAGAGGCCCCGGATACTCGTACCCTGTCGACTGGTGGTCCCTGGGCATCACAGCCTATGAGCTGCTGCGGGGCTGGGTAAGACAGGCACCTGTGCGGTACACACGAGGCTCTGATTCTGGCTGTTGTTCTTTGATTGCAGAGGCCGTACGAAATCCACTCGGTCACGCCCATCGATGAAATCCTCAACATGTTCAAGGTGGAGCGTGTCCACTACTCCTCCACGTGGTGCAAGGGGATGGTGGCCCTGCTGAGGAAGGTAAGGGGGCAGCTTCCAGCCTGCCCCGCCAGTTCATGGAAACTCATTTGCCCTCTAACTGCAGCTCCTGACCAAGGATCCTGAGAGCCGCGTGTCCAGCCTTCATGACATACAGAGCGTGCCCTACTTGGCCGACATGAACTGGGACGCGGTGTTCAAGAAGGCACTGATGCCCGGCTTTGTGCCCAATGTGAGTGGAAGTCCCACCTGATGTCATGCCACCAGACCATGTTTTCTTTTCTACTCCCCTTTAGAAAGGGAGGTTGAACTGCGATCCCACATTTGAGCTTGAAGAGATGATTCTAGAATCCAAGCCACTTCACAAAAAGAAGAAGCGATTGGCAAAGAACAGATCCAGGGATGGCACAAAGGACAGCTGCCCGCTGGTGAGTGCTTCGTGGGAGCCGTTCCGGGAGAGTCATTTAGTCACCCCTCTGTGCTCTTTGACAGAATGGACACCTGCAGCACTGTTTGGAGACTGTCCGGGAGGAATTCATCATATTCAACAGAGAGAAGTAAGTCCTTCATACTGTCCCCCTTGGGCAAACACCACTAACTCAGATCTGTGCTTGTTTGCAGGCTCAGGAGGCAGCAGGGACAGGGCAGCCAGCTCTTGGACACCGACAGCCGAGGGGGAGGCCAGGCCCAAAGCAAGCTCCAGGACGGGTGCAACAACAACCTCCTCACCCACACCTGCACCCGTGGCTGCAGCAGCTGAGCCCACACTTGTTGCTGCTCAACAGGACTGCACTCGTCTCTGCCCTGCCCACCCAGAGCCCCTCTTTGTGCCCTGATGGTCCCTGTCTCACCCCTGAAAACATCAGATGCAGAAAAAGCCCTGGACTTGGAGCTGGGAAGCCTGGGTTCTGGTCCCATCTCCATGACTGATTCACGTGTGACCTCAGACAAGTCACGCCCTCTCTGTGCCTCCGTTTTCTGCATCTGCCAAAGGGGTTAAACACTTCTGCCCCACTTCAAATTACAAGATTATGGGGAGAACCCAATTAGGTAGGAAACATGAAAAACCTTTGATATTTATAAAATCATTTTTACGTGCAAAATATAACCTTAATATTTGAAGTGACCCCCATTCCCCAAAGCAATCAAACCGTCATGACTTTGCAATTTGGCACATCCTAGCTTGTTAGAGGGCACTTCCGAAAAACACAGCCCTGACAGCAAAATAAAGGTCTGATATGTTGGCCCCTTCTATGGAAACAACGCTGCCAAATCCTGGAGCAAAACCTGAAGTGTCTTCATGTGCATTCTCTGGCAGGCCACAGTCCTGAGCTTGTAAGATGGTGCAGCATGCAGACCAGACTTGTCCCCAAGGTCTCAGCGCTGCGGTCTCACTCCTCCCCTCATTTAAGAAGACTATCCTTACCTTTTAGTTTCAGCAGTCCTCACCACCACCATATCCCCAGTGCTGGGATGGCACACAGGTGTCCATTCAGATGAGAGTTGGGTCGCTGAGCATTGGTTACTCCTGCAGAGTGTAATCAGCACCCCATCCAACTGGCCCGAAAGCCCAGACCTGCAGCAGAACTCTCCAACTCTCTATCAGCTTTCAGGGTTTTCTCTCCTGGGAAGGGTGTAAAATCAGCTTGTCAGATTCTTCTTACAGAGAGTATCCAATCGGTATTGGTGGAGCGGCTCCCTATTTATACAATAGGAAGCATGGGTGCTTAGAAAGTTTATTTCAGGAGGAAAATGGGTTCACACAAAAAGCAAACTACATTCTGGTCTGCTCAGGGAGAAGCTTGCCTTTGAACTGGAAGATGTTGGGATGAGCAGGGAAAGCTTAGACTTTGGAGTCAGGTTTGTGTTCAGAATCCAGCCCTGCTGGCTACTAACTAACTGGGAGACCTTAGGCAAAGCATGCAATCGCTCTGAATGGCAGTTTCCTCATTTTTAAACAGGGATAATAAAACTAATATTGCAGGGGAGTTACAGGGTTAAATAAGATCCTGTGTGTAACCCCAAGCATTGGATGACTCATAGAATGGCCTTTTTTGTCAGCATAATCGTCATCATTATTTAGATACTTTCTTCCTTCACTCACCCAGCAGGTCAGTTTTCTGTGCAAACAAACCTGTTTAGGATTCTTCCAAATGTTCTTCCTGGGGTCTTTGATATTTGTTTGTTACATCCTGCTGAAGTTCGACTGTGTTTTTATTTTTTCATCCAACTTCCATTTTTCACTTTTTACATGATTACTCAATCCTTGGGGCTGTCCATGTCATCTCTTAGATTTCTTAAAAGACATTTTAATGTATGGTTAGGTTTTATATTTTTATTTTTTAAAAAAGAAATAGTCAGTGTTTTCCTCCTTTCAACCGAGACTATTTCTGGATTGTGTGCTCCTCGTCAGTTGACTTGTTTTGCACACTTTTCTTTACTTCATGTCCCCATCAACAACCGTCCTGCTCCCCACCTCCCCCAGGAAATAAGGGGCCTGCTCCTCTCCCTACTGTGACCCTGGAGGCTCTTAAGATGATGATGGTTTTTTTTATTGGGCTGAGTTCACGAATTAGGGGCAGGAGCTGGAAGTCGCCCTAGGAACACCAGATTTCCTGGTTCTGTTCAAGTTGGCATTTCTTGTTTGGAATAAACTATTTCTTGGACATTCCTTCTCACCACTTTGTTCTTAATTCAG